CCCTCTATCGCCTACGCTGAAGTGCAGTGGTGCGATCATAACTCACTCTAACCTCAAACTCCTGGACTCAAGCCATCCTCCCACCTCGGCCTCCCAAAGCGTTGAGATTACAAGCGTGAGCCATGGAGCCCGGCCCTCTTTAAAAAATAAAAGTGGGCCGGGCACAGTGGCTCACGCCTGTGAGGGGTATGAGGCCTCCCAGCACTTTGGGAGGCCGAGGCGAGGATCATTTGAGATCAGGAGTTCGAGACCAGCCTGGCCAACATGGTGAAACCCCGTCTCTACTAAAAATACAAAAATTAGCCAGGGGTTGGTGGCGGGTGCCTGTAATCCTAGCTACTCAGGAGGCTGAGGCACGAGAATCGCTTGAACCCGGGAGGCGGAGGTTGCAGTGAGCCGAGATCGCGCCACTGCATTTCATCCTGGCTAACAGAGGGAGACTCCATCTCAAAAAAAAAAAAAGTGTGTGTGTATACACATACATGTGTATGTGTATATATGTGTATGTATATATGTGTGTACATATGTGTGTGTGTGTGTATATATATATATATATATATATATATATATATATATATATATTCAGTGGTAAGTGTCATGTACAAGAGGCACACAGGATCTAGCTGCTCCAGAAATGAAGTCAGTGGAGAAAATCCCCACGGGAACCTTGGAATTCCTCTAAAAAGTTCAGGTACAGGACACTCCCAGGTGCCCAGGAACCGTTTCCCAGCTCACTTCCCCCCGAAAGACTCACCCCTCCAATCGCACTCGATGCTTTGGCAAGTGTCAAAGGTCAAAGACCACGGCTCGCCTGGTACCGACTGCCCCGCCCCCGTGCACCTCCAGCTCCCCCAGGCTCCGCTACCAGCAGCTGCGACCCGCCAACTCAGCCTGGGTAATAGGAGATTGGGCGGCCAGAGGCGCTGCGTGATTGGTGGGTCGGAAGGGGGCGGGGACTCGCTGGAAAGCCCCCTCTGGATTGGTGCAAACCATCTGGGTGGGACCTCCACTCTGGCTGGGCGGGAAAGCAAGAACAGCACTGCTGGGCTGGAGACGGCGGGAGCCGCTGCTCTCCGGCTGAGGGAATCAGAGACAGCTCCGTCCCTAGTGGAGCGCAGGGGAGGCAGAAGTCATGACAGGCGAGGTGGGTTCTGAGGTGAGTTTATGCACACGCCCCCCACGGGGGCTTGGTTGATATAAAGTATATTGTCATTTTCTAGGTTCACCTAGAAATCAATGACCCAAACGTCATTTCACAAGAGGAAGCAGATAGTCCTTCAGATAGTGGACAGGGCAGCTATGAAACAATTGGACCCTTGAGTGAAGGAGGTTTGTAATAGTACTTTTATTTTTAGGAATAGTGGTATAATTAAAAGAAAATTGTTTCCTCCAGATTCAGATGAAGAGATATTTGTAAGTAAGAAGTTGAAAAACAGGAAGGTTCTACAAGACAGTGATTCCGAAACAGAGGACACAAATGCCTCTCCAGAGAAAACTACCTATGACAGTGCCGAGGAGGAAAATAAAGAGAATTTATATGCTGGGAAAAATACAAAAATCAAAAGGATTTACAAAACTGTGGCAGACAGTGATGAAAGTTACATGGAAAAGTCTTTGTATCAGGAAAATCTTGAAGCGCAAGTGAAACCTTGCTTAGAGCTGAGTCTTCAGTCTGGAAACTCTACAGACTTTACCACTGACAGAAAGAGTTCCAAAAAGCACATACATGATAAAGAAGGAACTGCAGGAAAAGCAAAAGTAAAATCAAAAAGAAGACTTGAGAAAGAGGAGAGAAAAATGGAAAAAATTAGACAGCTAAAAAAGAAGGAAACAAAAAACCAGGTACATTTTAAAGAATAATTTGCTATTGCTTGTGGATTATGCTTTTTGTTTATGTATTACTTAGGAAGATGATGTAGAACAGCCATTTAATGACAGTGGCTGTCTTCTTGTGGATAAAGACCTTTTTGAAACTGGGTTGGAGGATGAAAATAACTCTCCATTGGAAGATGAAGAGTCATTAGAATCAATAAGAGCAGCTGTAAAAAACAAAGTAAAAAAGCACAAGGCAAGTAAAGCATGATTGCAATAAGAGTTAATTTTTGTCCTAATCAACCTGCCATTTCTTTTAGAAAAAAGAACCATCTTTGGAGAGTGGGGTCCATTCATTTGAGGAAGGAAGTGAGTTATCAAAAGGAACCACGAGGAAGGTGAGGTAGAGCCCTGTATATTAGTCACACTGTTAATGTAGTCTCACTTCTTGTTTTCTTTAAGGAAAGAAAGGCAGCCAGATTAAGTAAAGAAGCATTAAAACAACTGCATAGTGAGACTCAGCGCCTTATTCGAGGTAATGCAACCCAGTAAACTTTGAGGCAAAATTATATATTTGCTTGTTTTATTCCATTTTATAGAGTCTGCACTGAACCTTCCATATCATATGCCTGAGAATAAAACCATTCATGATTTCTTCAAACGTAAACCCCGGCCCACTTGCCACGGAAATGCCATGGCACTATTGAAGTAAGAACCCTCTTTCCTTATTATAATTTTCATTTTCAACTCCAGCTCAATTTCTCTTCTCTAGGTCATCTAAATATCAGTCAAGCCATCACAAAGAAATCATAGACACTGCAAATACTACTGAAATGAACAGTGATCACCATAGTAAAGGTTCTGAGCAGACAACAGGTGCAGAAAATGAAGTGGAAACTAATGCACTCCCTGTAGTTTCAAAGGAAACCCAGATCATTACTGGATCAGATGAGTCTTGCAGGAAGGATTTGGTAAAAAATGAAGAGCTAGAAATTCAGGAGAAACAGAAGCAGAGTGACATTAGACCTTCACCTGGGGACAGCTCAGTGTTGCAACAGGAATCCAACTTCCTCGGGAACAATCACAGTGAGGAATGTCAGGTTGGAGGGCTTGTAGCATTTGAACCTCATGCCCTGGAGGGTGAAGGCCCCCAAAATCCAGAAGAAACAGATGAGAAAGTGGAAGAGCCTGAGCAGCAAAATAAATCATCAGCAGTTGGGCCACCTGAAAAAGTGAGACGGTTTACTCTGGATAGACTTAAGCAACTGGGAGTAGATGTTTCCATTAAACCACGGCTAGGTGCTGATGAAGATTCCTTTGTGATACTTGAACCTGAAACCAACAGAGGTAATCCTTTACATTGTGGGGAGCCTCCCTGGAAACTGACACACTGGTTGGCGTTTGGGTTTAGAACTGGAAGCCTTGAAGCAGCGTTTCTGGAAGCATGCTAATCCAGCAGCCAAACCCAGGGCTGGTCAGACAGTGAATGTGAACGTCATAGTGAAAGACATGGGCACTGATGGAAAGGAAGAGCTAAAAGCAGATGTGGTACCTGTGACTTTAGCACCTAAGAAGTTGGATGGAGCAAGCCACACAAAACCAGGTATTTGAGCCCACAGGTTTTGTTTTTTGCTTTGTCTAAAGCATTTCTACATATTTCTGTTCAGGTGAAAAGCTTCAGGTGTTAAAAGCTAAACTGCAAGAAGCAATGAAACTCCGAAGGTTTGAGGAGCGCCAGAAGCGCCAAGCACTGTTTAAATTAGATAATGAAGATGGGTTTGAGGAAGAGGAGGAGGAAGAGGAAGAAATGACAGATGAGTCTGAGGAAGATGGAGAAGAGAAGGTAGAGAAAGAAGAGAAAGAGGAAGAACTAGAGGAAGAGGAGGAGAAAGAAGAGGAGGAGGAAGAAGAAGGAAATCAGGAGGTTTCTGGCAATTACGTTGTTTTGTTACCTTGTTTTTTGTTTTGTGGTGGCCTGATTGGTAAAGACTGCAGAATTCCTTCTTAGTAGTGAAGAAATAGAAACAAAAGATGAAAAAGAAATGGATAAAGAAAATAATGATGGCAGTAGTGAAATTGGCAAGGCAGTTGGCTTCCTCTCTGTTCCCAAGTCTCTCTCATCAGATTCTACTTTACTTCTGTTTAAGGACAGCTCTTCCAAGATGGGGTAAGTGATTCTCTCTAAGAAAACTTAAAATTATACTGAACCAATTTACTTTCTTATTTTGCAGTTACTTTCCTACTGAAGAAAAATCAGAAACAGATGAAAACTCAGGCAAGCAGCCTAGCAAACTGGGTAAGTAGTGATTCTTGTGCAGAACTTAACATCATGTGCTTAAAAGGTGTTTCTCTTTCTTTAGATGAGGATGATTCATGTTCATTGCTAACAAAGGAGAGCAGCCACAATAGCAGCTTTGAGCTGATTGGCTCCACGATTCCATCCTATCAGCCTTGCAACAGACAAACAGGCCGTGGGACCAGTTTTTTCCCTACAGCAGGAGGATTCAGATCTCCTTCCCCTGGGCTATTTCGAGCCAGTTTGGTCAGCTCAGCTTCTAAGGTAAGATGGTAATGGTTTTTCTAATCTCCTCCTTTGTTATTGTTTGTTTTTGTTTGTGTGCCAGAGTTCAGGGAAACTGTCTGAGCCTTCACTTCCCATAGAGGATTCCCAGGATCTGTATAACGCCTCCCCAGAGCCTAAGACACTTTTCCTAGGAGCAGGAGACTTCCAGTTCTGTTTAGAAGATGACACTCAGAGCCAACTGTTGGATGCAGATGGGTAGGTAGTTTTGTGTTTCTGTGGGCGGGAATTTACACTATTCGTTGTGCTCATTGGTTCTTAGGTTCTTAAATGTTAGAAACCACAGGAATCAGTACCAAGCTTTGAAGCCTCGATTGCCATTGGCCAGTATGGATGAGAATGCCATGGATGCCAACATGGATGAGCTGTTGGATTTGTGTACTGGAAAGTTCACATCTCAGGCTGAAAAACATCTACCCAGGAAGAGTGACAAGAAAGAGAACATGGAGGAACTTCTGAACCTTTGTTCAGGAAAATTCACTTCTCAGGGTAAATATCCAACCGAGAGTATCAAGCTTACCTGGTGACACATCTTTTCCTTGTTGTGATGTAGATGCCTCCACTCCAGCCTCATCAGAGTTAAATAAACAGGAGAAGGAGAGCAGCATGGGTGATCCAATGGAAGAAGCACTTGCTCTTTGCTCAGGCTCTTTTCCCACAGACAAGTAAGTCTCAGATTGCTGGGAATTTGGGAAGGCTTATTTATTGATTCATTGATTTACATTTTAGGGAAGAGGAAGACGAGGAGGAGGAATTTGGAGACTTTCGGCTTGTTTCAAATGATAATGAGTTTGATAGTGATGAGGTGAGTATGAAGGGAACAAAGTAATCATAACTTGCTTAATTTGGATATGATGCTGATTTTGTAGGATGAACACAGTGACTCTGGTAATGATCTGGCACTGGAAGACCATGAAGATGATGATGAAGAAGAACTCCTGAAGCGATCTGAGAAGTTGAAAAGGCAAATGTACGTGTTATTAATATGTCCATTCCTTCAGGTGCATTTTCTAATCCTCAAAATTGCTTTCTAGGAGGTTGAGGAAATACCTGGAGGATGAGGCAGAGGTGTCAGGAAGTGATGTGGGAAGCGAAGATGAGTATGATGGGGAAGAAATTGATGAATATGAAGAGGACGTAATTGATGAAGTACTTCCTTCTGATGAGGAACTGCAGAGTCAAATCAAGAAAATACACATGTCAGTATCCCAATAAGCCCTTCTGAGTAATATTGTTTTGAACACCTTATTTCTCCTGTTGCAGGAAAACTATGTTGGATGATGATAAGCGACAGCTACGTTTATACCAAGAGAGGTACCTTGCTGATGGGGATCTGCACAGCGATGGTCCTGGGCGAATGAGGAAGTTTCGATGGAAAAACATAGGTATCTTGGTTGTTGTCTTTAAAAGCAATCAGCCGAATGCTGATTACCTTCACTCTTTGTTTAGATGATGCTTCCCAGATGGACTTGTTCCACAGAGACTCTGATGATGATCAGACTGAAGAACAGCTTGATGAGTCAGAAGCCAGGTGGAGGAAGGAGCGAATTGAACGAGAGCAGTGGCTTCGGGACATGGTAGGAGTTCACCTACTCTGACCCTAGTTTATATATATATATATATATTTTTTTTTTTTTTCAGGCACAGCAGGGGAAAATTACAGCTGAAGAAGAAGAAGAAATTGGGGAGGACAGTCAGTTTATGATACTGGCCAAGAAAGTTACAGCCAAAGCACTGCAGAAGAATGGTGAGCTCTTGTTTCTCCTTAGGGTCTAGCCCCCAGAATAGGCCTCTCTGTCTTTTCTTTCCAGCCAGTCGCCCTATGGTTATTCAGGAATCAAAGTCTTTGCTCAGAAATCCTTTTGAAGCCATCAGACCAGGAAGTGCTCAACAGGTTGGTTGGGAACCTTGTTAATCTGACATCATGATTTGATACCAGATGACTCTTCTTTCCTCAGGTGAAGACAGGCTCACTGCTAAACCAGCCCAAAGCTGTGCTTCAGAAACTGGCTGCTCTCTCTGACCATAACCCCAGTGCTCCTCGAAATTCAAGAAACTTTGTCTTTCATACACTTTCTCCTGTCAAGGCTGAGGCGGCAAAGGAATCGTCTAAGTCTCAGGTATGGAATTTGAGAACTAATATGGTGGCTTCTAGCTGGCCCTGACTCCCTCTCTGCTCTCTAGGTAAAGAAAAGGGGTCCATCTTTCATGACTTCTCCTTCACCTAAGCACCTCAAAACAGATGATAGCACTTCAGGATTGACGCGAAGCATCTTCAAATATTTGGAGAGCTAACACCATCAAAGGTGCCAAAATCTACATTGAGACTGCTTTGAGAAGTTTCTAGCACTGAAAGTTGGAATTGACACTCCAGCCAATGATCCTTCCTTCTTTCATAATCAATGCAATAAGATTGCAGACAGAAATTCCAGTGATTTCTACTGCACAGCTCTGGACATCTCTTTTCCTAGTATTATTCCCTGAATTGGCCACTGATTTCAATTCTGCAGTATTTACAACATCAACAACTCATGGAATACTTGGGTGAGGTTTCCTTTTTTTTTTTTTTTTTAAGATGGGAGTCTCACTCTGTTGCCCAGCTTGGAGTGCAGTGGCGTGATCTCGGCTCACCACAATCTCTGCCTCCCAGGTTCAAGCGATTCTCCTCCTTCAGCCTCCCGAGTAGCTGGGATTACAGGCATGTGCCAATACGCCCAGCTAATTTTTGTATTTTTAGTAGAGACGGGGTTTCACCATGTTGGCCAGGCTGGTCTTGAACTCCTGACCTCAAATGATCCATCCACCTCGGCCCCACAAAGTGCTGGTCACATGCATGAGTCACTGCACCTGGCCTTGGGTTAGGTTTCACTTCCTCCATTAGACATTTGACATTTTATTGTAGCAGCTTTCTGGGTTAATATCTCTTTGTGATTGATAGAAGTGGTTGGAAGAGGAAGAGTAGGGAAAAGTGTGACATTACAGATTAAACAGTGAAAATCAGTACCATAATGACTCCTTTACACCCATGAGATACGTACCATGATGACCAGGGCTCGGTGAAAGAAAGATTTCTTTTTTTTTTTTTGAGATAGTCTCACTTTGTTGCCCAGTCTGGAGTGCAGTGGCGCAATCTCGGCTCACGGCAACCTCTGCCTCCCGGGTTCAAGTGATTCTCCTGTCTCAGCCTCCCAAGTAGCTGGGACTACAGGTGCATGCCACCACACCTGGCTAATTTTTGTATTTTTAGTGGAGACAGGGAGTCACCATGTTGGCCAGGCTGGTCTCGATCTCCTGACCTCAAGTGATCCAGCTGCCTCAGCCTCCCAAAGTGCTGAGATTACAGGCGTGAGCCACTGTGCCCAGCCAAAAGAACGATTTCTTAGATGGAGGACCTAGGAACCAACAGATGGGCTGCTGTATTACTCTTACCCCTTTCATTTTCCTGTATGCTTCTTCCCAAGGCAGCATCAAATTTTGAATTAATTTTTGCTGCTTAATAAGGACTTAAACTGGTACCCAAGTCAGAAAGACTCTGCCTCTAATTTTCTGGGGCTTGGGGATGAAGATAAAGTGTTACACCCAGTGTTTGTCCACCACAGTCTGTGGGGCAGAGAGACCCTTCCTGGGACTGAATTCTCAATTTGAAGCACTGTTGTTCAAAGATCTCCCTTCTGGGTCTGACAAGAAGAAACATAACCCTTATTTATTGCATTCTTCTGGCTTACATACATTGCCCTCACTAATCAATGGACATTTCAGCATTTCATTACTAATTTTGAGAGAAGGCCACCATGGAATTTAATAAAAATATTATTGAAGAGAATTGCCATCATTCTCCATTTTCCCTGAACTACCACAAGCTTCTCAGAATTTTAGACAAATGTTTTTCCCCTCAGAACTGAGCATCAGTGCTGCTTTGGAAAAACATTCCATGTGAATACTGTGGTTTCAGTGTCAGGACCTGTACTTGGGCAGTTGGAAGAGAGTGTGCCAGTTTTTTACTGGGAGATGGGAACACCAATTTAATTGATGCAATTAGGTTGTAGGTTTTTTACAGTTTTTCTTTTCTTTTCTTTTTCTTTTTCTTTTCTTTTCTTTTCTTTTTTTTTTTTTGAGACATAGGCTGGCTCTGTCACCTAGGCTGGAATACAATGGCATGATCTCGGCTTACTGCAACCTCCGCCTCCTAGGTTCAAGCAATTCTGCCTCGGCCTCCCAAATAGCAGGGATTACAGGCACCTGCCACCACTCCCAGCTAATTTTTTGTATTTTTATTAGAGATGAGGTTTCGCCATGTTGGCCAGGCTGGTCTTGAACTCCTGACCTGAGGTGATCCACCCGTCTCGGCCTCCCAAAGTGCTGGGATTATAGGCATGAGCCACCGCACCCGGCCGGTTTTCTACAGTTTTCTAATACTCAAGATGTTGACTTTGACAATACTTATGTTTGTATACTTGTAATCTTATAATGGGGAAAATGTGTATAAAGATGTTTTAATATGTATGTAGTTTTTCAATAAATCTTAATGCCTTGAAGGGAAGATTTGCTGTCCAGCTTGAATGCTCATTCTTGGGTCAGTGCCTGTCTAACCTTGAGGAGCATTTCATTTTCAGGTTATCTCCATCCCAGGGAAACCCTCTGGGTCTAAACTGAGAAGCTGCTGCAATTGTCCCCTCACTGGCTTCTCAGTCCTAGTGAATTGATCAAGTTAACTTACCAAGTGGTTTGGGTTCAGCTCAGGTGAAGAGGATAATTGAGTTTACATAAATGGTACCTTCTATTATAGCTCTTTGTTTAAAAAACTTATTTTTTAGAGACAGTCTCATTCTGTTGCCCAGGTTAGAGTGCAGTGGCACAATCATAGCTCACTGTACCCTTGAACTCCTGGGCTTCAGCATCCTCCTTCCTCAACCTTTGGAATAGCTGGGCCACATTACAGGCATATGCCACCATGCCCAGCTAATTATTTTATTTTAGTAGAGACAGGGTCTTGCTGTGTTGCCCCAGCTGATCTTGAACTCCTGGCCTCAAGTAATCCTCCCACCTTGGCCTCCCAAAATGCTGGGGTCACAGGCTCAGCCACCATGCCCAGCCTGTTACAGCTTTGATTGGCCTTTCTCTTTAGCTAAGTTTGTATGTACTTCATTTTATCCATGGGTTCAAGATACATGTTTTTGCCTCTTTCTTTGAACTCTCTAAACAGTTCCCAAGGCAAAGTAGCCCTTGCTGGGCAAAAGAGAACTGAGCAGGAAGGCTAGATATTTCTTCCCTCTTGTTTCCCTACATGTCTTTTGAGGAGAGATAGAAAAGACAATTGGAATTGACAACTGAGGATAAGAAAATTCAGCCAGGTCCGGTGGCTCACGCCAGCACTTTAGGAGACTGAGGTGGGTGCATTGCTTGAACTCAGGAGTTCGAGACCAGCCTGGGAAACATGGTGAAATCCCAACTCTAAAAAAAAAAAAAAAAAGAAAAAAAAAAGAAAATTAGTGCCTGAGAAATCCAGGGAGAAAATGGTTTCTGGGCTGGGCGTGGTGGCTTATGCCTGTAATCTCAGCACTTTGGGAGGCTGAGGCAGCTGGATCACCTAAGGTCAGGAGTTGGAGACCAGACTGACCAACAAGGTGAAACCCCGTCTCTACTAAAAATACAAAAATCAGCCAGGCTTGGTGGTGGCAGGTGCCTGTAGTCCCAGCTACTTGGGAGGCTGAGACAAGAGAATTGCTTGAACCTGGGAGGCAGAGGTTGCAGTGAGCCGAGATCACGCCACTGCTCTCCAGCATGGGCGACAGAGTGAGACTCCCTCTCAAAAAAAAAAAGAAAGAAAGAAAATGGTTTCTGATTGAGGCTCCTGGGAGAAAGCACTCTTTGGAGAAAGAAAACTTGAGTCAAACTCTGGGTTACTTTTCCTTATGCCAGGATGGCTGCTATAAAGTAAGCTAAGCCTTGATCTTGGTAACAGGATTGACATGGACAGTTTCAATCTGACCCATATGCCCTTTGCCCAAAGCACTGAGCCAGCAGCATCAGTTATGTTTTAATGAAATTGAAGCCCCAGGACCTGCCACTATGGCTCTGAGGAGGACTCAGCTTCACTAGCTTGGAAATTACATATTTGGAGGGATGAGAGCCCATGAGTGTGGGAGATAGGGTAGGCTCAGTGTCAGTGTTTTTGTTTCTTCCTTGTTCCATACACTTGAGTAGGGATACATGGTATTAACCTCTTTAAACAGGTCTCTAATTTCATCTCATTAATTCACAGTTGCACAGCCATACTAGGGTCTCTTCCATAAACCATAAGATTTTATTCACCAAAGCTCTAGAGACAAGGTACTCAGATCTCTGTGGCATCCCTCATTTTCTCAACTGCTTCTCTACAAACTTCTCCTCACTTTGAGAGTTTCTAATGCTCAGGCTGGGAGACTTTTTAGGGGGTGTTTTTGGTTTTTATCTCCTAGGGTTATGTCTAATCACTCTTGTGGCATCCTGTCCTGGGATTTGTGCTCCTAAGGATAGAGGAGAGTATTTCTGGGAGGAGTGTTCCCATGATACTATTTGATTATGTCATCCTTGAGATGGTATTGTATCTTCTACCCTTATATCCTACTCATCGCCTGGCACACAGCTTGGAATGTAGTGGTGCCTACCACAGTTTGAATAAATAACACTACACCTTTCAGAGCCTCTGTTTATAAAATGAGGATACTAAGT